TTCCACAGTGCTCTCTGGAGATGCCAGTCAGTGCCTGAGAGCCCGGAGGGCGAGGGGGCAGCCGGGGTCCCTGGTGGGTTCCCAAGCGTCATCCCCATCCCAGCCTGGTCTCCCGTGGCTCTGCCTGTGGATGTGGCCTGGGGCTGGGGTTGACGCTGGGGTCTCGGCGTGGCTACCTTCGTGTCTGGCAAGAGGGGAGGGTCTGGAGTGTTCCGAGCTGTCCATCAGGGCCGGCATGTTGACCTTGGGCCACTGTTAGCCTCGGCCAGGACCAGCGGCTGGAGGGTCTTCCAGCCCCACCTGGCCACCCCATTCCTCCAGCCACTGAGCCCAAGGGGCCTGTCGCCATGATCTGGCCTCACCTTTCCCCCGAGTGGGGCCCCAGCGAGGCCGGCCAGCACCCCCAGGACCCTGGGCCGGGGCCGTGAGTCAGGGCGGGGCACCCGGGGGAGCCTGGGTGAGGAGGTCGTGGGAAGGGGCTGGGGCTTTGGCTGGCTGGTAGCTGCCCTCCGGTGGCTGGCTGCAGAGGCTGCTGTGAGGGGAGCCAGGTTGAGTTCAGCTGGCAGGGAGGGCGAGGAGGTAGGCTGCTGTCTTCACGGTTCCCAGAATGAGGTGGACCTTTGGGGAAGCAATGGGGGCAGGGTGGGGTCTGGGGACGGGAGGCAAGAAGCAGCGGCCGGGGTCAGTGGGGGTCTCCGCCCCGTCTCCGTCCCTGGCCGTCGGGGCGCCCGGGCGGCTGGCTGATCGTCCGAGTGTGAGCCCCCACCCTGGAGCCTGCGAGGTCTGGGGAGGAGGAGGCGAGGGGAGGATTTACTGGGCGGCGGAGTGAGGAGGCCAGAGAGGACGGGGGCTGGGAGCGGGGGCTGGAGCGGGACCCCGGGGGGACCTGAGCGCCGTCGCGCCGCCGTTCCGGGCAGGTCCGCGCAGACATGCAGCGGCGGAGGCCGGGCGCGCCCCTGGGCCTCGCCCCCGCGCGGGGGCTCTGAGCGCCGGCCGTCCCCATGACTGCGCCCTGGCGCCGAGACTCGCCGCGCTGAGCCGCCTCGGGACGGAGCCATGCGGCGCTGGGCCTGGGCCGCGGTCGTGGTCCTCCTCGGGCCGCAGCTCGTGCTCCTCGGGGGCGTCGGGGCCCGGCGGGAGGCACAGAGGACGCAGCAGCCTGGCCAGCGCGCAGATCCCCCCAACGCCACCGCCAGCGCGTCCTCCCGCGAGGGGCTGCCCGAGGCCCCCAAGGTACGCGGCCGGGACGCACGTGGGCCCTCGCGCTCAGTGCGCTAGCCCCGTCCCGTCCCTTCAGCCATCCCAGGCCTCAGGACCTGAGTTCTCCGACGCCCACATGACATGGCTGAACTTTGTCCGGCGGCCGGACGACGGCGCCTTAAGGAAGCGGTGCGGAAGCAGGGACAAGAAGCCGGTGAGCCCCGCCCGGGCTGCTGCAGGGTCTGAGCCCCGGACAGGGTGTGGTGGTAGCTCCCACCGGGTCCCACTGGGCCCCTCACCTGCTTCTCTCTCCCCCCAGCGGGATCTCTTCGGTCCCCCAGGACCTCCAGGTGCAGAAGTGACCGCGGAGACTCTGCTTCACGAGTTTCAGGAGCTGCTGAAAGGTCAGCCGCCCTGCACTGCCCAGAGACCAGACCCTGCTGGCCGCCTGTGCCCTCCTCCCCACAGAGGCCACGGAGCGCCGGTTCTCAGGGCTTCTGGACCCGCTGCTGCCCCAGGGGGCGGGCCTGCGGCTGGTGGGCGAGGCCTTTCACTGCCGGCTGCAGGGTCCCCGCCGGGTGGACAAGCGGACGCTGGTGGAGCTGCATGGTTTCCAGGCTGTGAGTGGAGCCGGGAGCTTAGAGCGGGGTGTTGCGCTGGCCGCTCACCCACTGCCCCTCACAGCCTGCTGCCCAAGGTGCCTTCCTGCGAGGCTCCGGTCTGAGCCTGGCCTCGGGTCGGTTCACGGCCCCCGTGTCCGGCATCTTCCAGTTCTCTGCCAGTCTGCACGTGGGTGAGCCGGATGGGGCAGTGCCGTGTGCTGTGATGCACCACCCTCCCCAGGGCTCTCTCCGCAGACCACAGTGAGCTGCAGGGCAAGGCCCGGCTGCGGGCCCGGGACGTGGTGTGTGTTCTCATCTGTATTGAGTCCCTGTGCCAGCGCCACACGTGAGTGACCTCAGCCCCCGCTCCAGGCGGCAGCCTCCCTCTTGCCCTGTGGGGCTGTGTTCAGGTGCCTGGAGGCCGTCTCAGGCCTGGAGAGCAACAGCAGGGTCTTCACGCTACAGGTGCAGGGGCTGCTGCAGCTGCAGGTGAGTCCGGGCCGGGTGTGAGCGGGAGGGCTCTGCGGTTGTGACGTCCCCGTGCTTCTTACAGGCTGGACAGTACGCTTCTGTGTTTGTGGACAATGGCTCCGGGGCCGTCCTCACCATCCAGGCGGGCTCCAGCTTCTCCGGGCTGCTCCTGGGCACGTGAGGGCGCCCAGGGGGGCTGGCGAGGAGCTGCCGCCGGATCCCGGGGACCCTCCTACTGATGCCCGTGGTCACCACAATAAAGAGCCCTCCACCCTCCCCACTGCCTTCGAGTGCTGCCTGGATGTTTC